TATCCAAATAACTTTTAAAGCAGTAATGAGAAGTCAAAAAGGTATAAATTTTTTTTTTTTTTTTTTTGAGACGGAGTCTTGCTCTGTCGCCCAGGCTGGAGTGCAGTGGCATGATCTCGGCTCACTGCAAGCTCCACCTCCCAGGTTCACACCATTCTCCTGCCTCAGCCTCCTGAGTAGCTGGAACTACAGGCGCCCGCCACCACGCCCGGCTAACTTTTTGTACTTTTAGTAGAGACGGGGTTTCACCATGTTAGCCAGGATGTTCTCGATCTCCTGACCTCGTGATTCGCCCACCTTGGTCTCCCAAAGTGCTGGGATTATAGGTGTGAGCCACTGTGCCTGGCCAATAAAAAAGTATATAATTTATATTGGAGTAAAAGAATCACCCTCACTAATAGTTAATTGAAGAGATTAACAACAGGATGATAAATGAGATCCCCCATCCACCCATGAAATTCCTGAGATTTTTAACATAAACAATACTCACCACGTGAGGCTGTGTATGCAGCAGCCAGGAGTCCTGAGCACCCCACGACCTGAGGCTGGCGGAGGAGAGATTCACTGCAGTGCACCAATGTGTTAAGACAGAACCAAGATACAACGTTGGTTCCTCAATTAGCCTCTTTAATTATATGGATGAAAGCTTAGTTTTTAAAAAATTCTCTTCACACAAAGTTCACAGTTTCAAAGAAAAATATAATGCCATAGGTGGGAAGAAAAGATGGGAAGAAAACAACCAAAATGATCTTTGTAGAAAACCCATCCTCTGCCCATCACATGAGGAAAACAGAAGGCAGGTGATCAGTTCAGTACAAGGTCCAGTTCCAAGGAGGAAGTGGCTACATTTAGAAACATAAGCAGGTGGGTGTTGGATCAGGCCAATGAGAACCCGAAGTCCAGCAAACAAATAATCACATACCCAGGAAGTGCTGGGAATGATGGAGTGACCAAGGTCTCAGAGCAACCCTACCCAGGGATATAAGGGGGTCCAGGCTCAGGGGGCTCCACACCTGCACCTCCATCTCATCTGCTCCTCTACCTGCTCCACCCTCAATCCACCAGAACCATGGGCTGCTGTGGCTGCTCTGGAGGCTGTGGCTCCGGCTGTGGGGGCTGTGGCTCCGGCTGTGGGGGCTGTGGCTCTGGCTGTGGGGGCTGTGGTTCCGGCTGTGGGGGCTGTGGCTCCGGCTGTGGGGGCTGTGGCTCCAGCTGCTGTGTGCCCATCTGCTGCTGCAAACCTGTGTGCTGCTGTGTGCCAGCCTGTTCCTGCTCCAGCTGTGGCTCCTGTGGGGGCTCCAAGGGGGGCTATGGCTCTTGTGGGGGTTCCAAGGGGGGCTGTGTCTCCTGTGGGGGTTCCAAGGGGGGCTGTGGCTCCTGTGGGGGCTCCAAGGGGGGCTGTGGCTCCTGTGGGGGTTCCAAGGGGGGCTGTGGCTCCTGTGGGGGCTCCAAGGGGGGCTGTGTCTCCTGTGGGGGTTCCAAGGGGGGCTGTGGCTCCTGTGGGGGTTCCAAGGGGGGCTGTGTCTCCTGTGGGGGGTCCAAGGGGGGCTGTGGCTCCTGTGGGGGCTCCAAGGGGGGCTGTGGCTCCTGTGGGGGTTCCAAGGGGGGCTGTGGCTCCTGTGGGGGCTCCAAAGGAGGCTGTGGCTCTTGTGGCTGCTCCCAGTGCAGCTGCTGTAAGCCCTGCTGCTGCTCTTCAGGCTGTGGGTCATCCTGCTGCCAGTCCAGCTGCTGTAAGCCCTGCTGCTCCTCCTCAGGTTGTGGGTCATCCTGCTGCCAGTCCAGCTGCTGCAAGCCCTACTGCTGCCAGTCCAGCTGCTGTAAGCCCTGCTGCTCCTCCTCAGGTTGTGGGTCATCCTGCTGCCAGTCCAGTTGCTGCAATCCCTGCTGCTCCCAGTCTAGTTGCTGTGTCCCTGTGTGCTGCCAGTGTAAGATCTGAGGCTCTGGACTCAGGCCTCATGTGAGTCCTGCTAATCCTGTCTTCCAAAGCTGTGACCTGTCCTTCATTGTTGAGCCCCAAATCATTGCTCAGGGTCCATTCCCTGCTGTAGAACGATGCCATATCTGGCTGCCTTTTCCTAAGAAGAGTCCACCCTAATTAATGTCCATTGTCTCTCCTAACAAATTCTCTCCCCAAGTCAACTGCAATTGCAGCTGAATCACCCCTCACCCACTAGCCTCGCCTTTGCTCATCTTTTCAGAGGCCTGAGCTCCTGAACCCACTTGCAGTCCTGTCTTTTCCAGCTGGAGCAGCTGGGCATAAGCGTCCCACCTGCTACAAGGTGGGCGTTTAAGAGGCTTCCTTGGAGTGGCTTTGCATGTCCAACACTCTGCTGTATCTTTTTTTTTTTTTTTTTTTTTGAGATGGAGTCTCGCACTGTCACCCAGGCTGGAGTGCAGTGGCACCATCTCGGCTCA